GACTTTCACCTGAGTTGTTTCCTTTAATATGCAAATTTAAGACTATTTAGCTGACTACTGCCTAGCACTGTGAAACAGGTTATCAAGAATCTGAAAGTCTAAGATAAAGAAAAAAGGTTTTTATGAATCTGTAAGATGTACTTCTTCTATCAGCATGCCTAATACATCTATGTATTTATATGTTATGTATACAATGTTGCACTCCTGAAAATATATCAAAGAGCTCTAATTAATTGTCTTAAAAAATAAAAGCATTTACATCAAATACTTTATTAGAAAAAGGAAAGACTAGTCAAATGCTTTTTCAAGTTATGTGACTTAAGTAAAATCTTTAATAAATAAGCTATCTTTAAAATTATTGGTAAAGTAATATTAGAAATGTCTTAGGAATTGCCAGCATACATTTTTATTTGCGTTTATTAATCAAGCAATTTCATACTTAACCCTGCCAAATACTATTAGGTGTCAAAATTTGGCACAGGCTATAAACCCAGCCCAAGACAGAATGATCTCTGCTCGTGTAACCATTAATAAATAAGACATTGATACTGGTTTAATGAAAATAGCTACATCTTGATTTAGTAAAATTACCATAACTTCTAATCTTGTGGCAGTCTAGGCAGTCTAGTCCACAGGCAGTAAGGAGTTTTGTTTTGGGAAAGGACTGTTATACTTTGTTTCAAAGTTAAACTATAAGTAAACTTGCATGGGAAGAGAATGTTTAATTTTGTGAAAAACGACCAAACTGTCTTCCAAAGTAGCTCTTAGAGACAACCTGTCCACAGAAGAACGCAGCAAGCCCCCTCCCCTAAATGCCCTGCAGCTTATTTCTTCTGAGATGCTGCCCCTACTTCACGTTACCAGAACTTAGGTACAGCTGTATCCACCCCCAGGCCAAACCACATCCTGGTACTCTAAGCCAGGTGGGGCAAGAAGTGACAAACAACTGCAGGATGTAGACTAACCTCAGAAAGCCCCTAGGCCCTCAAAGCCCTATATAAGTCCCTCACCTTAAACACCCTGGGCTGCCTCCTCTGACTGTTATGCAGCAGGCCGGCAGGTCAATAAACTTGCTTGCCTGACTTTGAGTATACTCGTCTTTTCTCTTGGCCAACCTTACGGTAGCTGTACCAGTTTGCATTTCCACCAGCAATGAATGAGAGTTCCTGTTGCTCTGCATCCTCACCAGCATTTGGTGTGGTCAGTATTTTGGATTTTCACCATTCTAATAGGTGTGTAGTAGTATGCTATTCTTGTCTAATTTGCATTCATTGATATAAATTTCCCTCTATACAGAGATTCACGGATCCATCCGGGTGGTCCGGGCACCACTGGCGCCCCTCTGCGGCTATTCCCCAGTTCCATTTTCTGAAGCCACAGGTCAGAAGCCGCTGTACAACGCTTTGCCGAACTCCAGAATCTTGAAGGAGACGTAAGGTGCAGCCACCTGCCGCGCAGGCGCAAGCCTTTCTTTCGGCACAAAGACCGTGGGAGGAGGGGTCGGCGCAAGCGCTCGGTGTCTCTCTGAAAAGAACTTCATCATACTGCCTCCTGGCTGACGGAGCGCAGCGCAACGCATGCGCCTTGAAGACTTATGGAACTTATTTCACGCTCAGGGCGGCGGTGACGTGTGAACGAGAAGGAGGTGGTCAAGGAACGGAAGCCGGGAGGGAACGAGGGCGGAAGCGGACCAGGGCCAGGCTTGTGTTCGCAGCCTTGCCGGGGCTGGGGTTCCGATGTGGTCCCCGGAGCGGGAGGCCGAGGCCCCAGCCGGGGGAGACCCGGCGGGCCTTCTGCCCCCCGAGTGGGAGGAGGACGAGGAGCGCATGTCCTTCCTGTTCTCCGCTTTCAAGAGGAGTCGCGAGGTGAACAGCACCGACTGGGACAGCAAGATGGGCTTCTGGGCGCCGTTGGTGCTGAGCCACAGCCGCCGCCAGGGGGTGGTGCGCCTGCGTCTGCGGGACTTGCAGGAGGCCTTTCAGCGCAAGGGGAGCGTCCCGCTGGGGCTGGCCACGGTGCTGCAGGACCTGCTGCGGTGAGGGGCGGGCTGGGGCCAGGGCCGCGAGGCTACTACACGCCCTTCTTTTTCTTCCCTGCAGTCGAGGGGAGCTGCAGCGGGAGTCAGACTTCATGGCCAGTGTAGACAGCAGCTGGATCTCCTGGGGGGTTGGGGTCTTCCTGCTGAAGCCTCTCAAGTGGACTCTTTCTAACATGCTGGGAGATAATAAGGTTCCAGCTGAGGAGGTCCTTGTCGCTGTGGAGCTGTTGAAGGTGGGTACTCAGAAGGGGGTGTCTGGGTGTCAGGGCCTGTCAGCCAATGTTGCCTTTCCCACAGGAAAAGGCTGAGGAGGTGTATCGTCTGTATCAGAACTCGCCCCTCTCCTCCCACCCCGTGGTGGCCCTGTCAGAGCTCAGCACCCTCTGTGCTAACTCCTGCCCAGATGAGAGGACCTTCTACTTGGTGTTGCTGCAGCTGCAGAAGGAGAAGAGGGTCACAGTCCTCGAGCAGAACGGGGAGAAGGTATGGAGGCTCATCTGTTCATTCACTGACTCAGCAGCAGTAGTAATTTCTCCCTGTCCCTCAGATTGTGAAGTTTGCCCGAGGGCCACGTGCCAAGGTCTCTCCAGTCAATGACGTAGATGTTGGGGTGTACCAGCTGATGCAGAGTGAACAGCTTCTCTCACGCAAAGTGGAGTCCTTATCCCAGGAAGCAGAGAGGTAACTTTTAACCCTGAACTGAGCCTCCTCCCCACAGTAATCTTATCTGTCCCTTTGTTTCCAGGTGTAAAGAAGAAGCCCGCCGGGCATGCCGAGCAGGAAAGAAGCAGCTGGTGAGTTCTTGTCTCCTCCAGACCCATAGCAGTTCAGCACTGACCTAAGTCTCCATGCCTCCAGGCACTGAGGTCTCTCAAGGCCAAGCAACGGACAGAGAAGCGCATCGAGGCCTTGCATGCCAAGCTGGACACTGTTCAAGGCATCCTGGACCGGATCTATGCCTCCCAGACAGATCAGATGGTAGTCACTCCCCTCTACTCCAGCACTTGGCTCATTTGCACTGATAGCTTTGCTTTGTCTTTAGGTTTTTAACGCCTACCAGGCTGGGGTAGGAGCACTCAAACTCTCCATGAAGGATGTCACAGTGGAGAAGGCAGAGAGCCTCGTGGATCAGATCCAAGAGGTACAGAAAGGGGCCAGGGAGGGACACACAGACCAGCTCAAGGCTTTGCACTTGTCTCTTACAGCTCTGTGACACCCAGGATGAAGTTTCTCAGACTCTGGCTGGTGGGGTAACAAATGGCTTAGGTGAGTGGACAAGGTGGTTATTTTTATTTTTATTATGCATCTTTATGTTGTCTTTTCTTTCCAGATTTTGACAGTGAAGAACTGGAGAAGGAATTGGACATCCTCCTTCAGGATACCACCAAAGAACCTTTGGATCTGCCTGACAACCCCCGCAATAGGCATTTTACCAACAGCGTGCCTAACCCTAGGATCTCAGATGCTGAACTTGAAGCTGAACTTGAGAAACTGTCCTTATCAGAGGGAGGTATGGAGCTGTTTTCCAAGGCCTTTGGAGGGTTATAGTGTTCAGTCATTTCTTTGCCTTGCAGGTTTGGTCCCAAGCAGTAAATCTCCAAAAAGGCAATTGGAACCGACTCTAAAGCCATTGTAGGACCCTCAAGTGAAGGACCCTCATGTAAAAGAGAGACCAGGCTTGCTGGGTGTGTACATAGTTATTTAAACAAGAAACTCTCAGAATGTGTTTGGAAGAGGAGAAAGGAGAACCACTGATTTTATCTGGATGCTACTACTTACTACAGGACAGATAGAATTTCTGGAAGCGATGCTCCAAAGGCTTGCTCCCAGCTGTATCATGGACCTGCCTTCTCATCTTTATAGTGCCACGATTTATACAGTCCTGTGTCTGACCTGTCATTTCATAGCCTGCAGTTCTTGCCATTGGCACACTTAGATTTGTCTTCACCCACCAGCTTCGTTCCAGCCCATGAAGGGGAAAGATTTGCAGCTTTGCCAAATCTGAATCAGTTCCCACTCCCCCCTGCGGTTTTTTAGAGGGGTTTATCCTGTCGCTAATGTCAGTTAAATAGCTTATTCCTGTCCCACTTGATTTCACTGGTAAGAATGAGAATGAAATACTTAAAGGTTTTATTTGAGGGGACTTAGCTGCCATTTTATGGAAAAACATGTAGTATAAAAGGTTTTTCTCCAGGGTCATTTGACAGAATTCTCCAGGTGTTCAGAGAAAGAGGTCGCCCCAAGTGGCCCAGAGTCGTGACAGTCCGGAGGGGCTGGTGTGGCCGGTGGGCGCTGCCTCTTCATCTGATGGAGCCAGGAGGTCCGCCGGTGGGGGAAAGGCTTCTTCCGAGGCTTCTGCACTCGCCTGGGAAGAGGCCCAGTCACTACAGGACCCTGAGATGTCCAGACCCCTTATGCAAAGAGGCAAAATTGTTGCCTTGGCCCCATCATGGAGTAACTTAAAAATACATATCTATCTTCCAGAACAAGCCACACAACAACACACCTCCCCTCCTTGAGCCTGGCACACAGCACCGGGCTCTCTGAATTTGGAAAGTGTTTCATTTTGTGGCCTACTGCTCGGGGCAGGGGGGCTGAGCCAGGATGTGCAATAGAAGCAGGGGTTGTCCCCTCTGCCAGATCTGTGGGGAGCTGCCCAGGCCACCCGTGCACCTGTCCTGCTTCCTGCAGTCCCCACTCCCTGCCTCCTTTGAGGGACTGGGGGACTTGGGGTAGGGGGACAGACGGGAAAGGGTCTGAATGCTCTGGCAATGGCGAGAAGAAGCGATCGCCACACTGCCACTCTGCTGCCCAGCCACCAGGATTTCTGCCTGGAGCCCTTTGCCCTGTCCCTGCTGCCTGAGGTGGCGTAGAGCAGAGGAGAAGAATTTGCTCCAGGCCAGGAGCACAAATCGTTGTTCAATGAATTTCTCTCCAACTCGACCTTGGTAAACGGAAATGTTGGGGGTGAAGAGAAACAATCACTATTTTTTTCTTTTTTATCTGGTAAATAATTAAAAGAAAAACCGAACACTTGTCCCGTCTCCTCTTTAGGTTTTATCAAGCGT